CAAAAAAAGAGAGAAGGCCGGGCGCGGTGGCTCATGCCTGTAATCCCAGCACTTTGGGAGGCCGAGGAGGGTGGATCACCTGAGATCAGGAGTTCGAGACCAGCCTGATCAACATGGAGAAACCCCGTCTCTACTAAAAATACAAAATTAGCCGGGCGTGGTGATGCATGCCCGTAATCCCAGCTACTCGGGAGGCTGAGACAGGAGAATCACTTGAACCTGGGAGGTGGAGGTTGAGGTGAGCCGAGATCGCGCCATTGCACTCCAGCCTGGGCAACAGAGCAAGACTCCGTCACAAAAAAAAAAAAAAAAAAAAGGCTGGGCGCGGTGGCTCACGCCTGTAATCCCAGCACTTTGGGAGGCCGAGGCAGGCGGATCACGAGGTCAGGAGATCGAGACCATCCTGGCTAACACAGCGAAACCCTGTCTCTACTAAAAATACAAAAAATTAGCCGGGCGAGGTGGCGGGCGCCTGTAGTCCCAGCTGCTCGGGAGGCTGAGGCAGGAGAATGGCGTGAACCCGGTGGGCGGAGCCTGCAGTGAGCAGAGATTGCACCACTGCACTCCAGTCTGGGCGACAGAGCAAAACTCTGTCTCAAAAAAAAAGGAGAGAAAGAGAAAAGAGACACAGACACAGAGGGAGGCCATAGGAAGCCATAGCCAAGGAACGCCTGGAGATGAAGCTGGGAGAAGAAGGACCTCCCCAGATCCTCAACAAGGAGGGTGGCCCTGCCAGCCTGGATCTCTGACTGCTGGCTTCCAGACTGAGAGAATGCCTTTCTGTTGTCTAAGGGCTCTGGTTTGTGGCCGTTTGATATGACAGCCCTGGGACACACAGACACCTGCCTTCCCTAGGTAGAGAATGCAGCCCTGCCTGTTCCCTCCCCCAGCTCTGAGAGTTTTGACTCCTTTGTTCTCTCCCCACCCACCTCCTCCAGCCACCCCTGCCCCTGCCTCCCCCAGGCATCCACCTGGCTCTGGGGCTCCCTGCTGCTGGGAGTGGGATGGGTCTCAGCAGGGGGCGATGACTGGGCTCATTGCCCACCAAGCCCTGTATGTGCACACGGACCTGATGGTGGGGTGGGGGGCAGGGGTGGGAAGGGGCTGTGCGTGCTCTCTGCTCACTCTCCAAACTCCAGCCCCTGGCCCCAGCGCCGCTGGCCCTCGGTGAGTCGCAGTGGCCCACCCTGCTGCACCCATTGTCATAATAAACACAGACACCCACGATGAGACGTGAACACGCTCCTCAGTGAGCATTCTTGGGCAGTGCACAACCTCCCCAGCCATGCCAGCCCGCGCTCAGGCCTCCCCCGTCTTCCCCGTCTCTCCGGCGTCGGTTCTCAAGCTCGTCCTTCCCCGCCTCATTTCTCCAAAAGTCCGCAGCAAATCCTGGCAACTCCGCCTTCAGCATCTACCGGGAGCCGGCACTTCCCACACCTGCGCAGACCCACCCGGGCCCCAGCCCAGGCAGCCCCTGCACGGGGAGCCCGCGGGTCTCTGGCGCCCGCTCGGGACGCCTCCCCAGCGCTCCCCGCAGAGCGGCCAGGGGGTCTCGCGAGTCCGCGCCAGCTCGGGATCCCCGGAGCCTCCCCTGGTGCGCTGCAGCCACGCAGGCCTGCGTCCCGAGGCCCACACGGCTTCTGCGCGGCATCCTCAGGACGACCTGGAGCCAAATCCACACGGGACGGCACAGCAGCGTCCTGCCGAGCCCGCCTCGTCCGCCAGCGCGCACGATTCACCGCGCCTGCTGCGGGACGGGCGGACGCGGGGCTGGGCTGGAATAGCCGGCTCACGGAGGGCTCCGGCAGTGTTTGTTCAGAGGAGCGCGGCGCTGGTAGCAGGCGACGCCAGGACTCTTCTCCCCAGGTGCTCCCGCCGCGCGCGGGGCTAGGGAGGAGCTTCAGTCATTTCTTTCCCGCTCTGGTCTCAGTGGTTCCAGTCAGCGAGCAGGACAGAGGAGCCCGGAAGAGGCGCCGTGCACTTCCGGGTCGAAGAGCGCACGGCGGCGGCAGAGGCGGCGGCGGCCGGGCCTAGGAGCGACTCTCGGTCGTGCAGCGGCGGCGAGCGCTCGCGAGCGGCTGCGGGACGCGAGGTTTCCGGGTAAGTGCGGCGGCCGCGCCGGCCCTGGGGGCCCTG